AGGCCCCCAGTCCTCCGGGTGCAGTGCTAGCCCTGGACTTTGCTGCCCGGCGGGGCTGGACAGGGAGGCCTAGGATGGGGGAGGCCAGTTCTGTTCTGCTTCTCCCTCTTCCCCTTGCCAAGGTCTTGAAATCCCCGCAGGCCTGGGGAGGGCCGGGAGCGTCAGCGGACTTCCCTCCAGGGCGGGCTTGTGGCAGGGGGAAGTACTTCTCTCTGGGGCCTGGGGGCTTTCCCTGCACCCAGGAGGAAGAAGCTTTGCCCTACACATAACTGGAAACCAGTCACAGACCCCTGCTTTCCCCATGAAAGGCCCTGGGACCCCCCCTCATTTCCCTTCGGCCCAAGCCCAGGGGCCTGGGCCCCGGGGACTGTGTTCTGGCCTAGCTTGGCCACCAACCTACTGCAAGACCCTGAGTACTGGTCTTATCCAGGCAATGGGGGGTGGGGAGGGGGAGGAGAGAGAAAGTCCCTCTGGCTCAAGGTCTCCAAATAGATGAGAAATAGGACATCTCAGCAGGGACCCCCCCCATCATCCAGTGTAGAAATCACCCGTGGCAGCAGGCATTTGTCAATGTTTGTGGTGACAAATTTCTAAGAGGAAAATTCTGGGAGGGAAAGGGAAAAGGCAGAGGAAGCGTGGGGTTAGGGGGTGGGGTACTCCAAGGGTCATCGTTGGCCCTAAAGGGGGACCTGCATCTGAGAAGCTGGGTTCCCCAGGACTGAGTGGCTTGGGACAGGTCAAAGGGTGGGCGCAAAAACGGAGGGGTGCTAGTCCCTCCGACTCCGGGTAACACCTTCCCTTCCCTTAGTCGCTGGTCCCCGCCTCCTCCCGGTGTGTTGGTCCCCGCGCCCTGCCTTCCCCCTCAACCTCCCCCCCGCCCCGAAGTCTCCAGGTCAGCCCAGACTGCGCCCCACGTGAGGGGCGGGGGCGGGCGCGGGCGCCAGCGCCTTCCTGCTCTGCCCTTGTATGGTGCCCCGGAGGCCGGCCCACGGGTACTTAACCCGGGCCGCCGCGGAGGGCGCCCGGAGTCGACCGCTCGGGCAGCGCCACCGCCACGAGAGCCCGGGACGCGGGAAAGACCGAAAGGAAGAGGAAGAGGCACCGGTGGCCATGGGGCTGGAGGCGGCGCGCGAGCTGGAGTGCGCGGCGCTGGGCACGCTGCTGCGGGATCCGCGGGAGGCGGAACGCACGCTGCTGCTGGACTGCCGCCCCTTCCTGGCCTTCTGCCGGCGCCACGTGCGCGCCGCGCGGCCAGTGCCTTGGAACGCGCTGCTGCGGCGCCGCGCGCGCGGCCCTCCTGCCGCCGTTCTCGCCTGCCTGCTGCCCGACCGCGCGCTGCGGACGCGCCTGGTCCGCGGGGAGCTGGCGCGGGCCGTGGTGCTGGACGAGGGCAGTGCCTCGGTGGCGGAGCTCCGGCCCGACAGCCCGGCTCATGTGCTGCTGGCCGCGCTGCTGCACGAGACCCGCGCGGGGCCCACTGCCGTGTACTTCCTGCGAGGTGAGCAAGCCGGCCGCCCTTGGCCCGCCCCACCCGACTCCAGCCCGGCTTTCCCTGCTGATCGTGCTCTTCCCCTCCTTGCAGGAGGCTTCGACGGCTTCCAGGGCTGCTGTCCCGATCTGTGCTCTGAGGCCCCCGCCCCTGCGCTGCCGCCAACAGGGGACAAAACCAGCCGCTCCGACTCCAGGGCTCCTGTCTACGACCAGGTGAGTATTGACCCCCCTCCCCCGAACCTCCCGAAAGGCCTCACCGCCCCTCTGTTCCCTCCAGGGTGGCCCTGTGGAGATCTTGCCCTACCTGTTCCTGGGCAGCTGCAGTCACTCGTCAGACCTGCAGGGGCTGCAGGCCTGTGGCATCACAGCCGTCCTCAACGTGTCCGCCAGCTGCCCCAACCACTTTGAGGGCCTTTTCCGCTACAAGAGTATCCCTGTGGAGGACAACCAGATGGTGGAGATCAGTGCCTGGTTCCAGGAGGCCATAGGCTTCATTGGTAAGGGGGCACCTCTGCCCAGAAATCCCGAGCGTCTGACACCACTCCCCCATCTCCCTTGCAGACTGGGTGAAGAACAGCGGAGGCCGGGTGCTGGTGCACTGCCAGGCGGGTATCTCGCGCTCTGCCACCATCTGTCTGGCATACCTCATGCAGAGTCGCCGTGTGCGGCTGGACGAGGCCTTTGACTTCGTTAAGCAGCGCCGGGGGGTCATCTCCCCCAACTTCAGTTTCATGGGGCAGCTGCTGCAGTTTGAGACCCAGGTGCTGTGTCACTGAGGTGGTGCCCCTCTGCCTGCCTGCCCCACTGTGCTGGCAGGAGCTGACTGTGGACTGGTGGGCTCCCCTCTGGGCCAGCACAGTCCCCTCACCTCTGGCAGGGCTGCTACCTCCTCAGAGTTTCAGAAGCCCCCACATGGGGGCTCTAGGAATGCCGGCATGCTGGTCTTTCCGACCTGGTGCTCTTCTGCTGGGGGACTGAGGCTGGCCCTCATTCGGGGTCGGGAACCAAGGGTGTGTCTGCTCTTTCCCTCCCCATCCTCTGGCAGAAATCAGCTAGACGCTATACCGTGGACTCTCCCTGGTCCACCACCATGTTGAAGCCCTTGGCAGCCTGAGAGCTCCAAGGAACAAGCTGTGACAACCAGGAGCCCTGTCTGTGGGTTCGTCTGCCCAGGGCCTGGAGCCCAAGCCCTGTGTTCCTGGGGAAGCTGGGGACTTGGGAAGTGATGGGTGTGTCATGTTGCGTGTGTCTGTCTGTGAGCCTTTCACACCTGTGCTGGCGCTGGAAAATTATTTGTGCTCAGCTGACATTTAACACTCCCTCCCCCGCTTCCTCCTAGCCCTGTGGGCAGGGGTTGGAAACTTAGCACTTTATATTTATACAGAACATTCAGGATATGTCAATAAAATATTGTTATATTTAAAAAACAACAACCCAGCATCTGGTCTCATCTGATACCCGG